CCCTCTTGCTTTCCAGTTTGAGTTCTAGATCCAAGGCTGTCCAGGAGAGCCAACTGGTTTACTACAATGGAGTCTTGGAGTCTTCTGCCCTGCCTAGCTAGGGCTGGAAGAGGATCAGCCTCAGCCTTGTGAGTGGGTGGTACAGGATGATTTGACAACTTAAGGATAACATGCAAGCCATAGTTGCACCCTATTACTGGGAAGTGTCTAGTGTGCTGGCAAAACCAGGAGCACCAATCAGTACCCAAGTTATAAAAAATAAAATAGCCCTCTTTGAGGCCCACGAAGCCCTTGCTTATATGGGACTTACCAAGTTTAAGAGTTGCGTGCACAAGGAATGGAACTCCCCAACAGTGTAAAGGCAAACATGACTGAAGCTTTCTTCTCACTTATTCTATCCTGACATAAACATTCTGAGGAGCCACAGGAGTACAGGCTTGGCTGGGATGAGGGACATTCAGAGGGGCTTGGGGGTTGCTAAACAAATGGCAGGTGCGCCACATACAAAAACACAAGACACAAAGACACTGAACCTGGAGGGGAGAGACTGAAATGGTCAGACAACTGGCATGCTGACAGTCTGACATGCCCCAGCAGAAGCAGCAGAAGGGAACAGCATTGACCTTTGGGAGAGTGACAGGATGAGAGCAGAGTGGCCCCACTGGTTGCTGCTTGGGTAGTGCTGGCGCTGAGAAATAAGGGATGCTGATTGAGGTGGAGGTGTGTTTTTGTGTAGTATGACTGAGGGTTCCTGCAGGCAGTGCCTCAGTTTCTCCCTTTGGGACAAAGTCTCAAGCTTTGCGGGTAAAGTTTGGGCTAGCTGCCCTGGAAGATCACCTGTCTGATAGCTTGCAATCTGAGGTGTGTGTGCGCGCCCGCGTGAGAGAGAGGGAGCGGAACGTGCCTGAGCATGGGGGGAATTGGGCCATGCCCCAGGACTTGAGCCATCTCTGGCACAAAAGGAGTTAATGGCAGGGACCGCGCCCCCCCGTGTCCGGGAACGCGCAGCGCGCCCCCTCGGTGCGCGGGCACAGCAGCCAGGCTGCCGGAGAGCTGATCTCGGGGATTCGGGTGCGGAGCCCTTGGCCTGGAGGCGATATGGGTGGTCCGTGGCCCGGTTCAGTCGCTTGCAGCAGCCCGGGGAACAGGTGAGGCCGCCTGCCCCGGTCTCTCATCCTCTCTTGGATGACGCATACTTCCCTCTTTCCACAGGCCTGTCTGGCCCTGAGGGAGTCCCCTTTCTGAAGCTGTGGTGCTTGGACGACCTGCTCTCTACATTGCTGGGCACCTGTAGGTGTCCCTCGAGAGCTCAGTTTTGAGGTTCAAGTCAGTGTGGCCATGAAGGGGCTGCCTATTGGGCTGATGCTGTGACCCTGGAGTCTGCCTCTCCTGCCAGTCCCCCTGCCCGGAACATGTGGCTGCGGCTTGGCCCGCCCTCGCTGTCCCTGAGCCCCAAGCCCACGGTTGGCAGGAGCCTGTGCCTCACCCTGTGGTTCCTCAGTTTGGCGCTGAGGGCCAGTACCCAGGCCCCAGCACCCACAGTCAACACTCACTTTGGGAAGCTAAGGGGTGCCCGAGTACCACTGCCCAGTGAGATCCTGGGGCCTGTGGACCAATACCTGGGGGTGCCCTACGCAGCTCCCCCGATCGGCGAGAAACGTTTCCTGCCCCCTGAACCACCCCCATCCTGGTCGGGCATCCGGAACGCCACACACTTTCCCCCAGTGTGCCCCCAGAACATCCACACAGCTGTGCCCGAAGTCATGCTGCCGGTCTGGTTCACTGCCAACTTGGATATCGTCGCTACTTACATCCAGGAGCCCAACGAAGACTGTCTCTACCTGAACGTCTATGTGCCGACGGAGGATGGTGAGTGCTGCGGCCAGGCACTGTGCCCTCCCTGTTATTTTTTAGTTTTTTATTCATTTTACAGTAAAGCGGATTTCCAAGGAATGCGCCCGAAAGCCCAACAAGAAAATTTGTAGGAAAGGAGGTAGGTAGCGAGCCGGCGGGGAGGGAGAGAGATGCTGTTGTGTCTCCCCGTGTCTGGTCCCCAGGATCCGGCGCTAAGAAACAGGGCGAGGACTTAGCGGATAATGACGGGGATGAAGATGAAGGTATTTGGGGGCTGCAGGGCGCGGCGGCTGGTCCCAGCCTGTGTCTCACCCCTTCTCCTTGCAGACATCCGGGACAGTGGTGCTAAACCCGTCATGGTCTACATCCACGGAGGCTCTTACATGGAAGGGACAGGCAACATGATTGATGGCAGCATCCTCGCCAGTTATGGCAATGTCATCGTCATCACCCTCAACTATCGGGTTGGAGTGCTAGGTATGGTTCCCTGCCTGGTGCCTGGAAGGAAGTTCATTGTCTTCATGCCCTTTGTTGAATCCAGGTTTCCTGAGTACTGGAGATCAGGCTGCCAAGGGCAACTATGGGCTCCTTGACCAGATCCAGGCCCTCCGCTGGGTGAGCGAGAATATTGCCTTCTTCGGGGGAGACCCCCGCCGGATCACTGTCTTTGGCTCGGGCATTGGTGCATCCTGCGTCAGCCTCCTCACGTTGTCACATCACTCAGAGGGTGAGTAACTCGTGGGGCAAAACATGAACTAGAGATCTGACCTGGTGCTACCTGTCTTCTGTAGGACTTTTCCAGAGAGCCATCATCCAAAGTGGCTCTGCTCTGTCCAGCTGGGCTGTGAACTACCAACCAGTGAAGTACACCAGCCTGCTGGCAGACAAAGTGGGCTGTAATGTGCTGGACACCGTGGATATGGTGGACTGTCTTCGGCAAAAGAGTGCCAAGGAGCTGGTAGAGCAGGACATCCAGCCAGCCCGCTACCACGTGGCCTTTGGCCCTGTGATTGATGGTGATGTCATTCCTGATGACCCTGAGATCCTCATGGAGCAGGGCGAGTTCCTCAACTATGACATCATGCTAGGTGTCAACCAGGGCGAGGGTCTCAAGTTTGTGGAAGGGGTGGTGGACCCTGAGGATGGTGTCTCTGGCACTGACTTTGACTATTCCGTCTCCAATTTTGTGGACAATCTGTATGGCTATCCTGAGGGTAAGGACACCCTGCGAGAGACCATCAAGTTCATGTATACAGACTGGGCAGACCGTGACAACCCTGAGACCCGCCGTAAAACACTGGTGGCACTCTTCACTGACCACCAGTGGGTGGAGCCCTCAGTGGTGACAGCCGATCTGCATGCCCGCTACGGCTCGCCTACCTACTTCTACGCCTTCTATCATCACTGCCAGAGCCTCATGAAGCCTGCTTGGTCAGATGCAGCTCATGGGGATGAAGTACCCTATGTTTTTGGGGTTCCTATGGTAGGCCCCACTGACCTTTTCCCCTGCAACTTCTCCAAGAATGATGTTATGCTCAGTGCTGTCGTCATGACCTATTGGACCAACTTTGCCAAGACTGGGTAAGGAGAAAATAGGGTTTTTTTCCTCTTTGGTGCTGAAATTCTTTCTCCTATCTGAATCCAGTGCAGCGTCAGACGTGGACTCCCTGGCCTTGAGTGACTGACAGAGCAGAGGCCCTCTCCTTCCCCAGGGATACTTGTTTGCTGCTCTGTGAATTAGAACTGGAGAAGTCCTTGGGGCCCTGGGAGCGATTTTTCTACAGGATTGTGATCAGTGACTCCCTATCAACCCTGGGGCATGGATTCAGTGGGGCCTCACAGGGTTAGCATTATGGGATTTCATATTATTCTCAGTGACTTGAAAGACTGAACTGGGAGTGTGCTCGGCAAGTATGATAGTTGGGTGGGGTTGCTGATACCTCAGAAAGCAGGAATAGAATTCTTCAAATGACCCTGATAAAATGAGGGAGATGAACCATCACAAGGAGGACCATGTTCAGAGAGGACGAACACAGGTAGTGTGTACAAAGACCAAAACCTAGAACTAATACACTAATATGGTACACTGGAGATGGGCAGTGATTGACTTGACACAAGTATAGTTAAAAAGAAGAAGAACTGGGGAGATGGTGTAAGGGTACATCACAAGTGAGTCCATGGTGTAAAACTGGTTTTTCCCCCTCCTTTCCTCACACCCTTCTTTCCTTTCTTTTTTCCAAAACTAATGTGGATCCTGCATATAGTAACAAAAACACAGCATGGAGGATCTGAGAAGTCATCCAAGTGTGAGTTTTAGAACCAGAAGTCACCCGAGAGTCATCTAGTCCAACCCATTTATTTTATAGTTGAGGAAATGGGCCCAGAAAAGCCCGTCACAGTTAGTATTAGAAACAGACCTAGAATGCCACCCAGCACTACACGACCCTTGCCATAGTCCCACTCAACTCGTTCCACTCTACCTGCCATTGGTCATACCTTTCAAAGCATGATGGGTCTACCCTTGGCCAACACATTTTTAGCAAAAGTGGAAAGCTAGAGAGGGTCTGGAGAAGAGCATAAATAATGCCACGGGACTAGGTGCTGTGTGTGTGTGCATGCGTGTGTGTGTGTGTGTGTGTGTGTGTGTGAGATCTAGAAAGGAAAAAGCTGATGAGGTAACATTCAATGGTTGTAGGGCACCTACCATGTGAAAAGTGTGCTATACCCATCTTCAAAATTTAACTCCTAAATAAGGACAGAGCTGATGACCTGTTCTCCGTTTCTTTTGAGAATGATAGAGGGGAAAATGAGATCAAGTGAAATACAAGGAATAACTTTGCTATGAATAGGAAATGATCACAAGCACCTAGTGAGTTCTCAATCGCAGTTGCCAAATTGAGTGAATGGCTACTAAGGGAAGCACTGGTATTTCTCATCTTCCTGAAAGCAGAGAGCTAGATTATATGACTTTTTTTTTTTTTTTAACAGAGATGGGGTTTCACCATGTTGCCCAGGCTGGTCTCAAACTCCTGGGCTCAAGCAATCCTCCCACCTCGGCCTCCCAATTGACCTTTTGAGGTCAATTCAGAGTCTTTGTTCTTATGTTCCATCCTTTGATTGCTCCATTTGAGATATTACGTGGCCTCCTATTTGAGACCATACCTGGCCTCCTGTTCTTTAGTGGGGAGTGTACCTCCAAGTTAGGAGTGCTCTCTATTTTGGGAAGATTTAGACACTGCCTCTCCTCTAAGAACTCAAGGCGCCATAGCAAAACCAGCTCCAATCCTATTAGGGACCCATCAGTGAGAGATTACAATTGGTCTTCACACCTTTGAAAGGTCTAGGTGGAAGAGGTGACCTCCAAGACAGGCATGATTTCAATCTAATTGACAGTCAATTCTGTGCCCCTGTAGCCTCAGGTTCTCAGCCCTGTTGCTGATGGCCAGCCCTGGGTCCAGCTAAAATGCCCAGCTCCTTGTTTGAAGTGAAGCTGAGGATATACTTGGATTTATTTAACATTGCAAAAAGCATTAGTGCCTAGATTCGGTCAGTCCACATCCCTAGATTTATCTGGTTTCTATTTTAGTCCTTTAAGGAGTTGGACACAGCTATCATATGATCTGAATTTGTAGTGTGTGTGAAGGGTCAGAGGTTGGTCACTGTGGAAATCTCCATAGCTTGAAGTATGGTTATCAGGACTGTAGGCTTGGCCTTGTGCTAGTTTACATACTGTGGGGGATAGAAGACACCTATTTTGGGTTGTGTACTGTCAGGAAGACAAAACGGAACCACAATCCAATGAATGAAATGCATGTGCTTCAATTGTATGGTAAAGGTTAAATGGATTGGAGAAACTGTAAGAAAGGCTATGATGGGATTGGGGTGGGTGGGTAGAGTAGTGGGCATTCCAAATTGGAGGGAAACCTCAGCCAAATCATGGAGATGAGAAGGTCTAGGTGTGCTTGAGGGGATGGGCCAAAATGGTGGGAAATTAGCTTGGTAAGGCAGCTCATGAAGATCTTCACAACAGAAGAGTTTGGCAATTATTGATTGAGCAACTGGACACCCTGACTGAACTCTTTTGCCAATAGTTTTATGGTGGAAAAACAAAACCTCCTCAGCTCCTCTTTCACTCCTTCTCTTCTGCAAGGAAAACGATTTTCAGACTAGAAAGGACAAGGTGAACACCAGAGAGAAACTCCTGAAGGCAGTCTAGTTCAAGAGAGCCGTAAGCTGCCTTGAGTAACTGCATCTCATTGTCTGAGTCAGTAGCATCCCAGGGCACTTAAGGACTTGCAGCTCAAATTGCAGGACAACTGGTGGTGGCCCTGAAAACCCCATGAAGAAGGGAAGAGATACGTGCTGCAGCCTAGAGATGGGTAAACATGGCCCCACTTTGACAGATGGGAAAAGGTAAACTCCACAAATTATAGATCAATACATTTGATATTGATTGAGGGCAAGATTCTAGGACAAATGATTAAAAGGATGGTTGGTGAGCACTTACAAAAGGAAGCGACGATCACTCAGTCCCCACATGGATTCAGGAAAAACAAATCATGCCCCACTGGGTTCATTTCCCTTGACAGAGTGACTGGACAGGTAGAGGAGGGAAAAGTTATCACCCACAGCGTATCTAGAGTTCAACCAAACATTCTCTCAATGCTTTTGGGAAAACATGTATACATGTGGGGTGGGTAAAGGTAAACCTAGGCGAATTCTTAACTGGTTGAATGACTACATACAAAATAGTTCTGTTTTAATGTCACTAGATCAAATTTGCGAATTACACAAAGTTGGTAAAGTCCCTTATTTGAACTTCAAAATGTGGCAGTACAAATGTAAGATGTGAGAGATGTGGCTTAGAGGCATTTTAGAGTGAATGAAAGCTCATGAGTTGAAAGTGTGGTTTGGTTGCTGTAAAAAGTATTGTGACCTTGGGCCATATTACTAAGAGTACAACTTTCAGAACAAAGGAGGTGATCATCTTGTGCTACTTTGCACTGATCAGACCACATCTGATGCCCAGTGTTCAGTTATGAGCACCAGACTTCAAGGGAGATGTTAACAAAAGTATATCCAGAGAAGAGTGAGAAGACTGAAGAATCCCAGGAGAAATTTGTCTACTGTCAGTGAGTAATTACTGGGCTCACAGTAGATTTGTTCTGCGTGACTTCAGGGCTCCAAGATCTAATGGATGGAAATTATAGGAAAGCAGATTTGGGTTCAACATGAGGAAGATGCTCCTTTTCCTTCCTTTTTTATGATGAAAAATTATAATAAAAGTTTCAGCTCCTGATTCCAGCCTCTTGAAGTCCTTTAAAATGTATT